TCATCCAGTCTTGGTAGAGAAAGCTATACCCATCTGTACAAGTGGTTTGAAGGAGACTGTGGGAGAAAAGGGAGGGAAGGGGTGACCAGCCTACCTCCATCTCTATGTTGGTCCCCTCTGCAGACCAACCAGCAGGCCCAGGAAGAGACCTGTGGAAAAGTGAGCAGAGGCAAAGGACTGCGATGAGACAGTGGTGGCTGGGGAGTGGCTTCAAGGGGACAAGCCGAGGTCAGCCCTCCCTCAATGCTGGAGGGAGCAGAGAGAAACAAGGCATGCTTCTGAAAAACAGAAAAATTACATAAGGGTTGGTGTGTCGTTTTCCATCCACTGCTCCAGCACCGAGAGCCAGGAGGACTTTTGCTGTGGCTTAAGAGTGATGGTTTCCCCGTGTGTGGGTGTTTCTGAAAATCTGTGTGTTTCTACAGGCAGAGAACACTGGCACTTTTTGCTATTGTCCAAGTCCATCAATAGGTTTTCTTGCATGTTTACTAACATTTGCCGGAAGCCTCATGAGTCCAGTTTTCCACCCTATAGACTAGGAATAGGAATAGGAATAGGGGCTGTGCTTGGGAAAGGGTTCTTATTTTATAGAAATGTCAAGAGAATGGAATGACTTTAAATACAAACAAAACTCAAAAAACCTATACTCAATTCCAGTTCCTTCTTCCTTCACCTTCCCTCTTTTAAGTGAACATTTGTTGCTGTTACCTTTTTTGTGTCATTTGCCAAAGCGCTACAGACTCAGTGGAGAAAATTGGGAAAATTCAGTGAAGCACGGGTAATATTTTGGTCTCATAGTTTAGAGATAGCGATGAACATTTTTCTTTAAACACTGATGGGGTATTGTGAACTGCGGTATGCTTTTTTCCTCTTCTGCCACTTTCTACTCTTTAAAAGAAGATAAAAAAATAAAAAATAAAAAATAAAAGAAGAATGACCGTCCTTCGAGGGCGCGGCCCCTTTAAGAAGGCAGACGCCGGGGGCGGTCCCCGCGCTGATTGGCGGAGCTCGGAGCCACGTGGCCGTCTCTGGGCGGCTGCTGCCGCTGCCGCTGCTGCTGCTGCGGGGGTCGGGCGGCGGCCAGGGGATTTGGGCAGGCACCGTGGATCCCCGAGAAGGGGACGAGTTGACAGATGTGCGTGAGGAGGTCTCTGGTCGGCCTCACCTTTTGTACCTGCTACCTGGCTTCTTACCTCACGAACAAGGTGAGGGGGCGGGCGCGGGAGGCAGCGATTGCAAATGTCCAGTAATTTGGTGTTTGTTTTTCAGTATGTGCTGTCTGTCTTGAAATTTACCTACCCTACATTATTCCAAGGGTGAGTATCTTCTTTGCTCTTTATATACATTTATGAAATTCACATTGCCCCTTGTCCTTTCCAGGTGGCAGACGCTCATTGGTGGACTTTTGCTTCATGTGTCCTGGAAACTGGGCTGGGTAGAGATCAACAGCAGTTCAAGGTATAACCTCTCTATGCTGGACTCATGCATGAAAAGTGTTATTGCTTTTTTCCCCTCTTTTCAGATCTCATGTTCTTGTGTGGCTTCCTGCTTCAGTGCTGTTTGTGGGTATAATCTATGCTGGGTCCAGAGCATTGTCCAGACTGGTAAGTATTAGAGGTTCAGGGGAAACAACTCCATTTTCATGTTTTTTATTCTGTTTTCTTTCAGGCCATTCCTGTGTTTCTCACTTTGCATAATGTAGCTGAAGTTATCATCTGTGGGTACCAGAAGTGTTTTCAGAAAGAGGTAAACGATCATGCAAAATGCTAGTGTTACTTGTCTAATTGTATGTTTCTTTACTTTTATGCAGAAAACATCTCCTGCAAAGATCTGTAGGTAAGTTTACTGCCCTCCCCCCAAAAAGCCATGAAGCTGCAGTGTTTTATCTCCCTCTCCACAGTGCCCTCCTCCTCCTGGCCGCAGCAGGATGCCTTCCCTTCAATGACTCCCAGGTAAGTCCAAGTGAACTCATTTGCCTTCAAAGCCATTTTTTCTTTTTTTAATTTTGTGTTTCAGTTTAATCCAGATGGATATTTTTGGGCTATAATTCACTTACTCTGTGTAGGTAAGTTTTAAAAGAATTATTATGTAAGGCTGATGACCAGTGATATGTTTTATTTCATTTTCAGGGGCTTATAAAATTCTACAGAAGTCCCAGAAACCCAGTGCATTAAGGTAAACTCTTTTTTTTTTTTTCCTTGAGATGGCATTTATCTTTTTTTCCTCTCTCATTCCTTAGTGACATTGACCAGCAATACTTAAACTATATATTCAGGTAAAATATAATTTACATTTTTAAAGAACAATACTTCTTGACTACTTTGCTGTCTCTTTTCCAGTGTGGTGCTCCTGGCATTTGCATCTCATCCCACAGGTAAATGCCCCCGGAGTGTTGTTTTGTTTGTCGGTCACTGTTTCACCATTGCTGTTCCCCTCAGGTGATCTCTTCAGCGTCCTGGACTTCCCATTCCTGTACTTCTACAGATTCCATGGTAGCTGCTGTGCCAGGTAATCGTAAGCTCACTCATTTGTATGCTTTCCTCACTAACAAGAGAATCTTTTCTCCTTCCAGTGGATTTTTGGGATTCTTTCTCATGTTCAGTACAGTGAAGCTAAAAAACCTTCTGGCCCCAGGGCAGTGTGCAGCCTGGATTTTCTTTGCTAAGGTAAGAGACAAGAGGGGTGGGAAATTCTCTCTATGATGACCTTGTGTTGAAATTATTTCTACAGATAATCACAGCTGGCTTATCAATATTGCTGTTTGATGCGATCCTGACCAGTGCAACCACGGGATGGTAAGTCTTTTGCATAGAGAGATAAAGTGCCAAATATTTGTCAACTATTTATCTGGTGCTACAGGACTCCTGGAGTAGTGTCTCCATCCACTTGAGATGACACCAGGTGACTGGCCCTGAGATCACCCACACCCAGAGAGTATTTGGATGCACTTCTAAACGCAAGCTGCTGAAACAGTGGCAGTAGAGAATGAGCCAAACTGCGTGGAACGTCATGTTCAAAATCACGAAGTGATTGTCAAAAATCCGAGACAAATACATAGAAAGAGAGCAGATGTTGCAATATCCTGGGTGAAATGTCAAAATCACGAAGCGACTGTCAAAAATCTGAGACAAATACATAGAGAGCAGATGCTGCAAAATCTTGGGTGAAATGTCAAACTCTTGTTTTGTATTAGTTTTTTTTTTTTTTTTTTGAAACGGAGTCTTGGTCTTATCGCCCAGGCCGGGGTACAGTGGCGTGATCTCGGCTCACTGCAACCTCTGCCTCCCGGGTTCAAGCGATTCTCCTGCCTCAGCCTCCTGAGTAACTGGGATTACAGGCACCTGCCACCACACCTGGCTAATTTTTGTATTTTTTAGTAGAGACGGTTTTGCCATGTTGGCCAGAATGGTCTCAAACTCCTGACCTCAGGTGATCCACCCGCCTTGGCCTCCCAAAGTGCTGGGATTACAGGCATGAGCCACCGAGGCCTGTGTTAGTTTTATGAGAAAAAAATGAATTGTAAAAGAGGCTTTAAAGAGGTGAATTGTATGGTGTTGGAATTCTAATAGTGCTGTTAACAACAACAAAAAGACCAAAAAAAAAAAAAAAAAAAAACACCAAACCCACACCCAAAACAACCCTCCCTCCCCCACACAGCACAATCAGGCATTTCAGGCCTTGATGTGAACACTTAACCTAAAGCTGGCAGGATGCTCCTCAGCTACTGCCCAGGCCTGTGCGCCTGAGGGCGCCCTTCAAGCCTCAGGGAAGTGCCACAATAATAGGGAAGTGCGGAGCTACTGTGCTTCTAATGTGATGTGACATTTTCTTAAAGAGGCCCCCTCCTCAGAACTGAATAAGCCTCAGGCACCTTGAAACCTGAGGCCATGGAAAGGGTCTTGCATTAGCTTCCCAACAAATCCACCCTGCAGACAGGTAACAAGTGCCTAAATCATCCAGGTAACTTTTAATGGAAATAGATATATATATAGTTCTATATTCTATATAAATTATAATAAATATATGAGTATGTTATTAAATTATAACTTATCTATATTTATAAATATATATTTATACTGTATGTATATTGGGGGACAGGCAGAATCTAATCACCTACCTCATGGAAGGCTGAATTAGTCTTTCTTTCATTGAGTCAATTACTTCCCACTGCTCAGCATCTCATGCTGTACTGAAAAATTAAGTTCTATGATACATTCCCCCAACACTGGGGAGATGTAGGGGTAGAGGGAGGGCTTTCTCTACAAGTACTTAGATTTTAATATTCGGTAAATAAAAAATAGGCATTTTATCATGGAGATTAATCCAAGAGGTTTCTCTTGAGGTTTACATGCTTATGCATATCATAAACAATGTTAGTCGGTTTTCTTTTTGATGTGAACACAGTGCAAGAGGGATTTCTTACAGAAGAAAAGAATCCAGAAATCCATTCAGGTAACTGAATTTTGTTGGCATTATCTCAGCTCTCCCACTTACTTTCTCCTCTTAATTGCCTTCCACACCCATAAAGAGGGGGAAAAAAACACAAAAACCCACTACCGACCTGGGCTGCCACGTTCTAATGATACATAACCACTCTCTCATGAAGCTTTAATTATATGCCAAGAGGTGCAGAGAGCTGGAAGCATCCGCCCTCCCCTGAGACACACCATCACCCAGCAAGAGTCTGCACGTAGCCAGGTGGCTCAACATTCTCTGTTCTGTGGTCACCTTCTAGAAACTTGAAGACCAAACCACCGGGCCAGCTGCAATTTGTTTTGCACACCTGCCCCAGGAATTTTTTTTTTGAGACAGAGTTTCATTCTCGTCACCCAGGCTGGAGTGCAATAGTGTGATCTCAGCTCACTGCAACTTCTGCCTCCTGGGTTCAAGCGATTCTCCTGCCTCAGCCTCCTGAGTAGCCAGGATTACAGGCGCCTGCCACTACACCTGGCTCATTTTGTTGTATTTTTAGTAAAGATGGTGTTTCACCACGTTGGTCAGGCTGCTCTTGAACTCCTGACCTCAGGTGATCCACCCGCCTCGGCCTTCCAAAGTGCAGGGATTACAGGCGTGAGCCACTGCACCTGGCCCGGAATTTTTTTTTAAGTTCAAAATCTCACCCTTGACCTTCTACAGTAGGTAACAGTGGGAGTGACTTGCATGGATCAAAGTTTAAAAATACAGATATGGGTGCAAGGCTAATTTGAAAAGGGTGCCACTTGCACACTAAATGACAGGCTTCACCTCTGGAAGCTTCCCACTCTAAGACATGTCCTGACTGTGGCGACGAGGGGCCTTTTTATATTACACTTAGGACACACACGCACAAAGATAAACATTCAGCTACATCATGGCTGGTTAATATCACCTACACCAGGACTCAGAAGTCCCACTCCTAGGTATTTACCCCAAGAGAAATTAAAAAGTATTTCCACAGAAAGCCATGCACAAGAACATTCATGGCAGCCGCATGAACAAATATCTATCAACAGGAGGAGGGATAAACAAACTGTACTACATCTTATATCACTGAGCATTTTTATTTTTATTTTTTTGAGACGTAGTTTCGCTTGTCGCCCAGGCTGAAGTGAATAGTGTGATCTCGGCTCACTGCAACCTCCACCTCCCGGGTTTAAGCGATTCTCCTGCCTCAGCCTGCAGGGTAGCTGGGATTACAGGTGCCTGCCACTATGCCCAGCTAATTTTTGTATTTTTAGTAGAGACAGAGTTTCATCACGTTAGCCAGGCTGGTCTTAAACTCTTGACCTCAAGTGATCCCCCCACCTTACCCACCTCGGCCTCCCAAAGTGCTGGGATTTATAGGCGTGATCCACTGCACGTGGCCCACTCAGCAATTAAAAAAAAAAATCTACTGACACACATGACATGGGGAAATCTCACATGTTAAGTTGTATGAAGGAAGATGGACCCCAAAAAGTATATGCCATGATCCTATTCACATGAAGTTTCAGAATAGGTAAAACTAATCTATGGTGACAGAAGTGAGAATAGTAATTGCTTTTGCAGGAAGGGGATGGGAAGAATGGGATGGGGAGGAGAACTTTCTGCAGGGACAGAAATGCTCTATATCTGGATCAGAGCAGTGGTTACAGAATTCATGGAAATGCACACTTCAAACAAACAAGTGCATCTGATTGTCTGTAAATTACTCCTTTTAGCGGCTGCAGCAGGATTTGATGGGTGAAAGGATTAGCTCATCACTTTGAGAGCTGCTTCATTCAGCAGAGGCATCTCAGAGTCTGATTTCCACAGGAACAGGACATCCCAAAACAGGGGAGGACAGTCCCAGGATTTCAGGTGGGCGCCTCTGCTGGGCTGGCCACATTGGACTGCCCTGGGGGCCCGAGGAAGACGGGACAGGCAGCAGGACTCTGGGGCTTTGGAAGCTAATACTAAGGGAGGTGAGCAGCTCTGCATAATTGGCCTGTGACCAACAAGCCTGCTCCTTCCCCAATCACTGAGCATTCCCACCCAGGAGGGAATCTGCCCTCTGTCTGGGCAGAGATCCTCACACTAGCCTAGTGGCCAAATGTGCCCCAGGCCCTCAAAGAGGGCATTCCACAACCTGGCTCAAAGGAGCCAGGGTCTTTGGAGCCAGGGCCTGTTTCAGCGGCAGCTCCCTGTGCCTGGGGCCGAGTCAGTGGGGAGGGAGGGTTTGTCGGCATCATCATTTGTGGGCTCTGCCTCCTGCCTGTGTGTGTGTAGGGGGAAGGGCAACGACTTCTACAGTTAGAAAAATCTATTTTATGCAAAACCAACCCCCTTCCTACTTTGGGGTCTTTCCACTGGGCTCTCCCTACCAAAACCTGGTGGGGCCAACCACTCTCAGCCCTCAGTGCTTGCTTCAGTGCCATTCCTCGGGGAAGTCTTCCTTGAGGCCTACCCCCTGGGGCCCACGTCCAACCCTTCCATCATTTCCTGCCGCTGTTTTTGTTTTGTTTTGTTGAGACAGGGTCTTGCTTTATTGTCCAGGCTGGAGTGCAGTGGCACAATCTCAGCTCACTGCAGCCTCTGCCTCCTGGGTTCAAGCAATTCTCCCACCTCAGCCTCTCCAGTAGCTGGGACTACAGGCGCGCAACACCACACCTGGCTAATTTTTTTATTTTTAGTAGAGATGGGGTTTTACCACGTTGGCCAGGCTGGTCCCAAACTCCTGACCTCAGGTGATCCACCTGCCTTGGCCTCCCAAAGTTCTGGGATTACAGGCGTGAGCCACCATGCCTGGTCTCCTGCTGCTTTTCTAAGATGGTTCCTTCCTCACGATTATGGTGCTCTGTCTCCTTGTTTACTGTTTACTCTCTGACATCCCCACTCACTCCAAGGTGGAGGAGAAGAGGGGTTGTGGCTGGTTAGTTCTCTACTGGGTAAGGAAGCTTGGCTCATAATAAGGCCTCAATCAATACTTGGTTCAACAGGCGAATTCTATACCTGTTCCCCAACACACAAAAATAAAGCAAACACCCCAGCGCCCCCACCCCCAACTGCCCCACTCTGTTTCCTACAAGTTCAATGCAAATGCATGAGAAACGGCCTGTAACCCATGTCGGCTTCTAGGAAAGAAGTCTCCAGGGAGCTGGGGGGTTGAGGCCCTTTGTAATACACAACACACTGTCAAGAACTTAGACGAGAATTCTGAAACGTGGATTTCCCACATTTTATCAAAGTGCCAACATCTGTGGCCAGAATAGGAAACATAGGTCTCCAGGAGCCGACCAGGAAAATGCAGTCCATGCGCAATTCCATTCTCTATAGCATGGACTATTCCCAGAAGCACTGACTGCAGAGCCAATGCAGTGAAATTAAAAATGATCCACTTGGGAACATCAAATGAGGAGGGCAGGACATACATGCTGACTTGGCAAGTCTTCTAGCACAGTCTAAGGAGGAAAAGTTGTATGTGTATACGTGCACACGCACATACACACATACTGCGGCCTGGAACCTCAAGGCTCACAATGAAATCATTTAAAGAAAAAAAAGATCAGATAAAAAAGATCAGATCTAGCACCAGCCCAACACTAGGCCTATAAAAGGAGAGGTCGGCATTATCACCAGGCACGTGTCTGTTAGGACAGCTCCCGCCAACATCGAAATAGTGTACCTTCCTATTCTCTTGGTTACCTAGAAATCTGCTACACTGTTGGCCCAAAGAATGATCTTCATGTCCAACCCCGAGGTCGGCAGTTGTGGGGCTGACTGCTGAGGAATGTGGAATTCAGAGACAGCTGGGCAACGTGAAAACAGCCTCGAGCCAGGAGCTCTAGCCTGGATCCCCCATTTCCTGTCTATCAACTAGGAAAGCCTCACTTGGACTCCCTGAGCCAGTTTCCTGGCCATGTTGCTTAATAAATAAAGTGAATTTTAATAAGTAAGGCAGTGAACCACATAAAGCATCCTTATTCTTACACCAGTTGCTCCCTCCTTGACATCAGGGCAATCATTCTGGTCATTTATTGAACACTTATTACGTGCTTGCCTCTGCCAAAGATGAATATGCCCTGGTTTTTTAAATAAACAGATCATAGAGTGGAAGAAAAGTAATTATACATGACTCTGATTTTGCTTTCTGTGTT